TTGCATCGTCAAATTCATGAGGTCTTACATTTGGGGCCCGCCTCAATTCTTCACCTTACAGCAGGTTCAGAGATGGAAAAAAAAATGGGAGGAAGCCAGGAAGGAAACACACACAAAAGGCCAGCAGGTGGCTCAGGATGCTTGTGAAAGGTAGTATCCCAGCTGTGCAGGAAGCAGTGCAAGGAGGGTAATAGGTGTTCCCTTATTTCTATGAGAATATGCAAAGCATTTGCTCAAGGAGAGTTGGTTTTCTCAGTGTTGAAGCCAGCCATCTTTTCTTTTCTTTCTTTTTTTTTTTTTTTTTTTGAGACAAAGTCTCGCTGTGTCACCAGGCTGGAGTGTAGTGGCACAATCTTGGCTCACTGCAACCTCTGCCTCCCAGGTTCAAGCGATTCTCCTGCCAAAGCCAGGCATCTTTTCACGACTAAAAGCAAGTACCTGTCTTAACCAAGGCCTCAATATTGATGGGATTTGGTCTCTGACACATGCACAGGTGACCTGTGCACCTAGGGCTGCCTGGCAGCTCTAGGAAATGGCAATTCTGTCAGGTACTTGGCACAGAAAGTCACTGGCCTTCTTTGGAGGATGCATCATTTATGGAAACACTTCTTTATTGGATCCTGGGTCTCGGGTGGAAAACCAGGTCCCACATCAGGACTTTCTCTGTGAGGCTCCCAGGTTCTGGGGCTCCAGCTGCTGTCTGAGAGGAAGGTGTGGAGACAGAGAACATAGCCTAGAAGAGCCTGGAACTGAGACTTCCCCTTACCGAGGTTATGCAAATGAGGTTCTTGGACTACATATTCTGATTGGATGAGAAGAAAAACCTCTAGATCTACTCTGATTGGGCTTTATTTGCATGTTCTGATTGGATGAGAGCAAGTCTTAGGACAACCAATCAGAACATGATAACAAAGTCCAATCAGAGTAGGCCTAGAGGTTTTCCTCATCCAATCAGAACATGTAGCCCAGGAACTTCATTTGCATAAATTCTCATATATAAATGATGCCAAGTGGGGGGAGTTTTGTCATTCCAAGCTCTCCTGCGTCAGCTTGTGTAGCTGGTTAGTACTGGCTTAGAGGAAAAAGAAAACGAGTCACTTCCTGAGCACACTGGAGTCTGGAAGCTTAGAGGAAAAGGAGGAGGAGCAACTTCATTAGCACAGTGGAGGCTGGAGCCTGCCGTGGCTCACCTCGCTGCTGCCGTTGGTGCGGGCCAGGGAGACTAGAGCGCAGCCAGAATGGTAAAATGGTGGTGGGAAAAGTTCGCCATCCCCTAACGCTACCACTCTCTGCATCCTGTTCTAGGCTTTCTTGGCTTTGCCTGCCCAGTTGTTTCATGCCAGGAGGAGGAGCCGCCTGCTGGAGGCTGGAGCTTGTGGCACCACCGCTCGCCTCGCTGTGGTTGGTGGCGGCCATGGAGACTAAAGACTCAGCGCTGGAGTGGTAGGAGGGCGGCAATGAAAACTGAAGAGCACCAGAGCGGTAGGATGGCGGCTGGCTGCCGCCAGGGCACACTCTCAGCTGCCTCCCTCTTCCCTGTCTCCAGGTGGCGCTGTGTGGAAGTTTATGAAGAGACCTGGTCCGGATCCAAGCTTTCTGTCCCCGTTCTACTTTCTGAAACGCCCACCAAAAGACACGGGCCCCTGGCATCTCATAACCACTCAGTTAGTCATCATTTCTGTTTTTTAATAGCTGACTTGACCCTCACCTGTCTTCCCTTCTGCTCAGGCGATGCTGAAGACCAACCGAGGTACTATAGGAGGCTTCTTCCTCGCTGGTCGTGATATGGCCTGGTGGCCGGTAAGTGGATCGAAGTTTTCTGGAGATAAATTCTCCAACCCTAGTCTGTTCTCTTGCATTCCAGATGGGCGCCTCTCTCTTTGCCAGTAACATCGGCAGCAACCACTATGTGGGGCTGGCTGGGACAGGAGCAGCTTCAGGAGTCGCCACCGTAACATTTGAATGGACTGTAAGTGACATCATAGGCTTTTTCCTTCAAATGTCTCACTGTCTCTTATTTTGGTTCCTTGTAGTCCTCAGTAATGTTGCTGATTCTTGGGTGGATCTTTGTCCCTATCTACATCAAGTCGGGGGTGAGTATCTGTTACCAAAATGCCAGAGTTCAAGTTAAGTCCCTGTCAATGTCTGTCTCTGCAGGTGATGACCATGCCGGAATATCTCAAGAAGCGGTTTGGTGGGGAGCGACTCCAGGTCTACCTCTCCATCCTCTCCCTCTTCATCTGTGTGGTTTTGTTAATTTCTGTGAGTTCAGAGCCTCCTGGCATTTTAGCTTCTTTCTTTCTCATCCTGACTGTTCCCTTTTTAGGCAGACATATTTGCTGGAGCCATATTCATCAAGCTGGCCTTGGGATTGGACCTTTACCTGGCAATCTTCATCCTCTTGGCTATGACTGCTGTTTACACCACCACTGGTAAGTATGTTGCATATTTTGCTCACTCAGGCAAATGCCCTGGTTCTTTTCTTTCTCTCACTAGGGGGCTTGGCCTCGGTGATTTACACAGACACCCTCCAGACCATCATCATGCTGATTGGCTCTTTTATTCTCATGGGGTTTGGTAAGTGATGACCCTGCGTGCAGTGCCCAGGGAGACATCTCATTTTACTCTGATGCCTTTTTAGCATTTAACGAAGTTGGAGGTTATGAGAGCTTTACCGAGAAGTACGTGAATGCCACCCCATCCGTAGTCGAGGGGGACAACTTGACAATCAGTGCCAGTTGCTACACACCTCGGGCGGACTCCTTCCACATCTTCCGAGATGCTGTGACTGGGGACATTCCATGGCCAGGAATTATATTTGGAATGCCCATTACAGCTTTGTGGTACTGGTGCACAAATCAGGTGAAGTATATGTATATGTGTGTCTGTCTGTCTGTTTCATGAGTGTGTCACGTTCTCCCGGCAGGTCATTGTGCAGCGCTGCCTGTGTGGCAAGGACATGTCTCACGTGAAGGCCGCTTGCATTATGTGTGCTTACCTGAAGCTGCTGCCCATGTTCCTCATGGTGATGCCGGGGATGATCAGCCGCATCCTGTACACAGGTAAGCCCTGAATCCGTATGTTCTCTCTTTTTCTCATTGGACTCACTTCTGAATTCTTCCCCAGATATGGTAGCATGTGTGGTACCTTCTGAATGCGTGAAACACTGTGGCGTTGATGTTGGCTGCACCAACTACGCATACCCCACGATGGTGCTGGAACTGATGCCCCAAGGTAGGAAAATGTCCCTGCTGGGACAGCCCCAGTAACCAGTGCTTGTACCCTTTCCCGGCTCCAGGACTGCGAGGCCTGATGCTTTCGGTCATGCTGGCCTCTCTCATGAGCTCCCTGACCTCCATCTTCAACAGCGCCAGCACCCTCTTCACCATTGACCTCTACACCAAGATGCGGAAGCAAGCGTCGGAGAAAGAGCTCCTGATAGCTGGACGGTGAGTGAACCCTGGTTCCCACCTAGAATCCTTTAATGTTTAAATTATGTTGTTTTCTTCTCAGGATATTTGTTCTTCTATTAACTGTTGTGAGCATTGTGTGGGTCCCACTGGTACAAGTTTCTCAAAATGGACAACTAATCCATTACACAGAATCAATTTCTAGCTACCTTGGGCCTCCAATTGCAGCTGTCTTTGTGCTTGCCATCTTCTGTAAAAGAGTCAATGAACAGGTGAGTGAAAACTGGAAAAAAAGTTTCCCTGCACATTCTGATTTTCTTCTTGCTTCTTTTGCAGGGAGCATTCTGGGGTCTAATGGTTGGACTTGCAATGGGCCTCATTCGTATGATAACAGAGTTTGCTTATGGAACAGGGAGTTGCTTGGCTCCCAGTAACTGTCCCAAGATTATCTGTGGAGTGCACTATCTGTACTTTTCCATCGTTCTCTTTTTTGGGTCCATGCTGGTCACCCTGGGAATTTCCCTCTTAACAAAACCCATTCCTGATGTACATGTGAGTGATGAGTAATGAATACATGCTAATTTTACTAATGCACTTTTGTATGGTCCCTGTTCAGCTGTACCGCCTGTGCTGGGTTCTTCGGAACAGTACAGAGGAGCGAATCGATATAGATGCAGAAGAGAAAAGTCAGGAAGAAACAGATGATGGTGTTGAAGAAGGTAATATTTGGTTTACATTTGGTTTTCATGTACTTCTGCAATCATTTGCTTATCTTTGTTCCAGATTATCCTGAGAAATCACGTGGATGCCTCAAGAAAGCTTATGACTTGTTCTGCGGTTTGCAGAAGGGACCCAAGCTAACCAAGGAGGAGGAGGAAGCCTTGAGCAAGAAGCTCACAGACACGTCTGAGAGGCCCTCGTGGAGGACAATAGTGAACATCAACGCCATCCTCCTCCTGGCTGTGGTGGTCTTTATTCACGGCTACTATGCCTGAACTCTATCTGAGCCATTAGAATAATGAATAATTCTTAATAATGAACCAAAGGATAATTTTAGTGATTTTAATTTTTTTTTTT